ATGGCAAAAAGACAGCTGTCTGCAAACCAGGAAGAGGGCCCTCTCTAGATACCAGATGTGCCAGCGGCTTGCCCTTGGACATCTCAGCCTCCAGAAGTGTGAGAAATACTTATTTGTTGTTTAACCCACCTGGTCTATGGTATTTTTGCTATAGCAGCCTGAGTTGACTAAGGCAGGATTTCTGAGTGAGTATGAATGCGCTCAAGTCTTTGGCCACAGATATAGGTGATCCAGTCCCCTACCTAGGTAGGTGAGCGTGTGCATCATATCTGCTTACACATATGTCACTGGAGTGTCGGAATACATATGTCCTATGTTCAGGTGTGCCTGTCACATGCACCTCTTCAGGGGACTGTGCATGCACATGACTATACACCCAAGTCCCCCTTGTAAGGGAGAGCCCATGTGTTTATGACACGCATACCTGAATGTCTGTGTGTGCACAGCCATGCGGGCAAGTTATCCATCTGTCTGCACACCTGGCCACATGCATGGAAGGAGCCTGTAGGTGTCTGGGGCTAGAGGTACCCTGCATATGTGCAGCTGCCGGGGAGAGGGGTACTGAGCACATGTTTGTCTGGCACACAGTAGGTATGAGGTAAGTGTGTGCCGAGTAAAGTACACGTGTGGATACACAGGTCCCAGTGCACGTGTGTGCATGTCCACAGGAACGCCCCCAGGGTGGACAAAGGTGCCTAGGTATGTTTACTCGTGTGCTGTGAGCCCAGGCATGAACTTAGAGCTCCCTGGTCCTGGCCAGACCAGGCTGGGCTCCTTGCTGGGCACACGGAAGCCTCTGCCTTGTGTTGGTGCCCGTGCGGGATGCTGCCAGGAGTGTGTTGGTGGCGTGTGTGTGCGTGAACGTGTGTGTGTGTGCGCGTGTGTGTGTAGGAAGAGGCGTTCGCTCTCTTAGACCTTGCTTCTTTCTGTGGTTTGGTTTCTATAGAGACACTTCCTGTGGCAGAGAAAAGAGGTAGTGAGCGGTGTTTCAGGATGTGAGGGCCCGCAGGAGCCGAGTCAGGCTCTCTCCACTGCCTGCCCGCCACCGTGCAAGCTCTGGCCGGCGCTGCCCACAGTCCCCATGGTGGGCAGCCCCCGCGGCGGGGACCCCTGATCGGCAGCGGCATGCCAGGGAAGCCCAAGCACCTGGGCGTCCCCAACGGGCGCATGGTGAGTGTGGGCTCCGGGCCAGGGCCACGAGGTCTTCTGACTTTCTCTGTTGGGTCTCTTATAGGTTCTGGCTGTGTCAGATGGAGGTAAGTGACAGAATGTGTGGAGAACTGGCTGAAGGCTCACCCCAACTTGTCCATCCCCCTGCAGAGCTGAGCAGCACGACGGGGCCCCAGGGCCAGGGCGAGGGCCGCGGCAGCTCTCTCAGCATCCACAGCCTCCCCAGTGGTCCCAGCAGCCCCTTCCCAACCGAGGAGCAGCCTGTGGCCAGCTGGGCCCTGTCCTTCGAGCGGCTGTTGCAGGACCCGCTGGGCCTGGCTTACTTCACTGTAAGCCTGGGGTAGGGAAAGGGAAGGGGGGACTCTGCCTGCCTCCCCCTCCTTCCCCTCCCAGGAGTTCCTGAAGAAGGAGTTCAGCGCGGAAAACGTGACTTTCTGGAAGGCCTGCGAGCGCTTCCAGCAGATCCCGGCCAGCGATACCCAGCAGGTGGGGGAAGGGGGAGCTGGGGCCGAGGGCTGCTGACCAACTCCTCCTGTCCCTCCTCCTTCAGCTAGCTCAGGAGGCCCGCAACATCTACCAGGAGTTCCTGTCCAGCCAGGCGCTGAGCCCAGTGAACATCGACCGTCAGGCCTGGCTTGGCGAGGAGGTGCTGGCCGAGCCCCGGCCGGACATGTTTCGGGCACAGCAGCTTCAGGTGGGCGATCCTGGGGGGATTGGCCTTGAAAGCCCGGCTCACCTGTTCCGGGGTCGCCCCGCAGATCTTCAACTTGATGAAGTTCGACAGCTATGCGCGCTTCGTCAAGTCCCCGCTGTACCGCGAGTGCCTGCTAGCCGAAGCCGAGGGACGCCCTCTGCGGGAACCTGGCTCCTCGCGCCTCGGCAGCCCTGACGCCACGAGGAAGGTGCGTGGGACTGGGCGAGGGACTGGGCGAGGCAGGGGGTCCTGCGGACCGCGTGCAAGAGGGGACGCCTCCGGGTGCAGATCTGCGAGTCTGTGCCCACGGTCTGCATGCGGGCTGGGGCCCAGCCCGGTGCCAGCGCCTCCCCTGTACCCACAGAAGCCGAAGCTGAAGCCCGGGAAGTCGCTGCCGCTGGGTGTGGAGGAGTTGGGGCAGCTGCCACCCGTTGAGGGTCCTGGGGGCCGCCCTCTCCGCAAGTCCTTCCGCCGGGGTGAGGGCAGGAGCGAGCAACAGAGATGTGGGGCTGTTCGCGTTCATCGCTCCCTCTTCACTAGAGCTGGGCGGGACTGCAAACGCCGCCTTGCGCCGAGAGTCTCAGGGCTCCCTCAACTCCTCCGCCAGCCTGGACCTTGGCTTCCTAGCCTTCGTCAGCAGCAAATCTGAGGTGAGCCGACTGTTGGGGAAGACAAGATGCTCACATAATCTCCCCCACTCCTGCCATGAATCAGAGCCACCGGAAGAGCCTTGGGAGCACGGAGGGTGAAAGTGAAAGCCGGCCAGGGAAGTACTGCTGTGTGTACCTGCCCGATGGCACAGCCTCCTTGGCCCTGGCCAGACCTGGCCTCACCATCCGAGACATGCTGGCAGGGATCTGTGAGAAACGAGGCCTCTCTCTACCTGACATCAAGGTCTACCTGGTGGGCAATGAACAGGTGGGAACGTGACCTGGCTCCAACTCTAACCTAGGGACTCTTAGACCCTGCCTGGCATCCACAGAAGGCCCTGGTCCTGGATCAGGACTGCACCGTGCTGGCGGATCAGGAAGTGCGGCTGGAAAACAGGATCACCTTCGAGTGAGTGTCCTGCCCCCAAGTCTGGGTCCCAGCCGGCCCTCTGCTGCCCGAGGGTTCCTCGCAGGCTGGAGCTGACGGCGCTGGAGCGCGTGGTACGAATCTCAGCCAAGCCCACCAAGCGGCTGCAGGAGGCGCTGCAGCCCATTCTGGAGAAGCACGGCTTGAGCCCGCTAGAGGTGGTGCTGCACCGGGTGAGCTTCCGGGCCGCGGGGCGGGGCGGGGCCTGTACCGCGGGCTGCTGACCTCTCCCCACAGCCAGGCGAGAAACAGCCTCTGGATCTGGGGAAGCTAGTGAGCTCGGTGGCGGCCCAGAGACTGGTTTTGGACACTCTTCCAGGTAGGGGACGCTGGCCTCGGGGCTTGATCTGGGCAAACACTAACTGTGGCCCTCTCTGCTGCAGGTGTGAAGATCTCCAAAGCCCGTGACAAATCTCCCTGCCGCAGCCAGGTGAGCGAAAGGCGAGTGGCCTCTTCCACCCTCCGATTTTGGCTCTGACCCCAAATTCTCGCAGGGCTGCCCACCTAGAACTCAGGATAAGGCCACCCATCCCCCTCCAGCGTCCCCCAGTTCTCTGGTGAAGGTGCCCAGTAGTGCCACTGGAAAGCGGCAGACCTGTGACATCGAAGGTACATGGTGGATGAGCTGGGGATCAGAAAGAGGGGGGACCCTCATGCTGTGGCTTGCCTCCAGGCCTGGTGGAGCTGCTGAACCGGGTGCAGAGCAGCGGGGCCCACGACCAGAGGGGCCTTCTGAGGAAAGAGGACCTGGTACTTCCAGAATTTCTGCAGCTGCCCGCCCAAGGGCCCAGCTCCGAGGAGACCCCACCACAGACCAAATCAGCAGCCCAGCCCATCGGGGGATCCTTGAACTCCACCACCGACTCAGCCCTCTGACAGCTACCCAACAGTCCAGGACAGCTGCATGGCACCCGGCGGGCCGAGCATGCCATGGGTCCGCTCTGCATGCCCTGTCTGTGCCATGAGTGTCCCTGGCCCCTTCCTGCCATGGGCAGGCCCGCAGGAAGAGCCGGTAGGGGTGGAAAGGGGACTCAGATGAGACACACCCCACAGCTGCCACCGCCTTGTCCCTCAACAAGCTCACCCCCAATCCCTTGCAGCCAGGCCACAATGGGGGAGGTGAGTCCAGCCCCTTGGAACAGGCTTGCCCAACATGGAGGGATGGCGTTGGCAGTGCCAGCCTCCCCAGCCTGTGCCAAGCTTCAACAGGGGCAAGAGGAGGGGCCGGCCCCTCCTCAGGAAGCTGGTATGAGTAAGGCCTTGAGGGTGCAGGCAGGCAGCCCTGTACCCCACCCACATAGACTATACTGTACATACAGATTTTGCAGTAGGCTTGGGGCAGCTGGGTTTGTCCTTGATGTATGATACTGTTATTATAATAATTATTATTATTCTGCCATGAGTTGTCTTCCTTGTGTGCCAGACTGTC